GGGCAAGGTAAGTCTCAGACTCCCAGGGCCCCTACACCACTGTCCACTCCTTGTGTGCCTGTCTCATACTCACTGGACCAAATACAAGACAGGCAGGAAAACTTCCTTTTCAAACCCCACAGATTCATTTTCCCCTTCAGAGCCATTTCCTCCTCAGAGGCTTTTATAAGCCTCAGAGAATGGATCCCATTCCTACCCCTCATCCAAGCTCCCATACCTCTCCTTCCATTTTCTCCTTTATTTCCAGAGTGGTTCTATGGGTTGGCCTGTGGAACCAGGGCACCTGGGCTGAGGAGGGCAGGTCAAGATGCCACTGAAGGCTGGCACTGCCCAGCCTGGCTTGACCCAGCAGGGAACTAGGTGGCTTCAGTACAACTCAGGCATGAAGAACCACCAGGGGAAGCACACTTAAGTCATCATCTAATGGCTTCCCAGTGTATTTCACAATAACAGCTATTGGCAACAAGTAAGCAATGCTGGCACATGGGTACATGCCAACTTGCAAGCACACAATAGTCCTTAACAGGGACCATCACCACCCTCATAATCCCTCAGTTTGGAGGAGCCTGGGCCTGCCCCAAGTGTATAGTAATCCTACCCAGCCAGATCCAAACTCTAGTCAAAGAAGGGTCCCCAAATGTCCCAGAACACTGACCTCTGGAGGGTGGGTGGGGGGTGGAAAGGGACAGGGAAGGGCAGCAGGTTGTAGGGTCTGCTGTCAAAGGTCCCATTCCGGACCGTCCTTCTCCATCCCACCCCCCGGGTCTCCATTGCCGCGGCCCTGCCCCACCACTTTCAGCTGAGGGGTAGTTCGGAGCTCCATGGTCCCTTCCCTAGAGCGGCCGCCCCCTCGGGCCTCCCCAGAGCCTTCGAAGAGCCGCGTGAGGAAACGGGGACCTGCCCGGGGCAGCAGATCTCCAGCGGTGAAGACGTAGAGCACCGGGTTGACGCTAGAACTGAAGAAGGCCAAGGCCGTAGTTCCCGCTCGCGCCGCCTGGCCGGCTCCGCCCAGCTTCGCCAAGGCCCCTTCCGGTGGAGCCAGCGCTGCGACCGCCTGCAGAAGGTTGACTGCGTGGTAGGGGGCCCAGAGCAAGCCGAAGGCAAGCACGATGGCGCTCACCAGCCGGCCCACCCGCGCCCCGTGCCGCCCGGAGCCCCAGCGGGCGCCCCGCAGCCGTGCCAGCGTCACGCTGTAGCAGCCGAGCATCAGCCCGAAAGGAAGCACGAAAGCGGTCAGAGTCTCCAGGCTCAGGTGGGCGGCGGCGTGGACCGGCGACGGGTGGCACAGCTGGCATACGCGGTCCCTCCACAGGTGGCGGTAGACGGCGGCCGGGACGGCGAGCAACAGGGCGGCCAGCCAGACCGCCAGCAGCAGGCGGCGGGCCAGGGCCGGGCTGCGCAGCCGAGGCGCCAGGAAGGGGCGGGTGACTGCGAGGCAGCGCTGCAGGCTGAGCAGGCCGGTGAGCAGCACGCTGGCGTACATGCTGAGCGCGCACACGTAGTACACCGCCTTGCAGCCCGCCTGGCCCAGCGGCCAGGCCTGCCGGGTCAGGAAGGCCACAAAGAGCGGCGTGAGCAGCAGCACCGCGCCGTCGGCCAGCGCCAGGTGCAGCACAAGCGTGGCCGCCAGCGGTCGCCCCCGTGCAGGCCGCCAGCCCGCCAAGCTCCACACCACGAAGCCGTTGCCAGGCAGCCCCAGCAGCGCCGCCAGCAGCAGGAAGGCTGTGCCTGTGGCCCGCGAAGTCTTCCAGCTCAGCAGTGTCTCGTTCCCTGGGGGACGGTAGCAGACCGACATCCTTCTGGGCCTACAGGTGGGTGGAAGGCGCCACAGAGGGCGTTCAGGAGGTGCCATGCCTCCTCCTTACTTCCCTGCAGCCTGCCTCTTTTCTGCCTGGGAGTCCTGACTTCCACGAGGACCCAGACCCCACCTCAAACACAACTCCTTCTTGGAACCCAGATCCCCTGCTCCCAGTCAGTTGACCTGCCCCACTCCTGGCCTCCTTCCCAGAGCTCAGTGGTAAACAGGCATAAAGTCATCACCCCAGGCTGTCACTATCTCTACCACCACTCCTCTAGTCTGGCCCCTCCTTCTTTGTCCAGCCCCATTCTAGCACATCTGGGCAAAACTGGATGGTGGGGTGTAAAGGGACGTGCACAGATCTACTTACCAAGCTGGGAGCAAGCAGGATTGGGGGCCTGGAGAAGCTGAAAGGTTAAGCAGCAGTAGGCGAGGTGCCTACTCCTGTCCTGTGCCTATCACATTTGCAGAGGGTAAGACAAGAATGGGGAGGGACAAGATGAGGCTCATCCTGGGCCTCTCCTGGGGCCCCTCCCTCACCCTGCTCCTTCCCATCACCAACGCACCCAGGCGTCCAGGCATGTGAGAGCCTGCCTTGCCAGGAAACAGCACAAGCTGAAGTGGGGCAGTAAGATTCCCTGGTGGTGGAAGGAAATAGGAGGACTCTGCTGAATCCTGGTCCTGCTTCTGTTCTCATCCCTCCCCCAGCTCTGGCCCCAATCCTCCCAGCCCACCTTCTGCAGTGTGTATGTTGCCTGGTCTCTCTGGCCTGCAGAGGTGACCCAAACAACTCAGTCCCCCACCTGCCTTATCCTTGCCTGTTTCCAGTCTCCTGGTCCGGCTGAGCCCCTGGCCTCCTACCTCCTCCCACCTCTTGCCTCAGGCCCTGCCCCAGTCACTCCACCCTCAGGGCTCTCACCGGGCTGTCAATGACAGCTTTTCCATGTAAGGCATGGTGCTAGGTTCCAGGAGGAACAGGGGATGCATGGAGGCATAATGGTTAGGGAGTCATGACACACAACCATGAAGAGGCCCCATTACCAGGCTGCACCAGGATACAAGACAAGAAAGGAAAGGATGAGTAGGGACATACTAAGAAGCAGCCCTCTCCTCTTGGAAAAGTCAAGCAAAACTTGGAAATGAAGAGATTTGAGGGGGGCCTGGCAGATGGATAGAGCTGGGGGAAGGGAAAAGAAAGGCCTCTGCTCAAGTAACAGCCAGAACTTGAGGTTGCTTGGGGAGGGCACCAGGAGCACTGTCTTAGTTTGGGTTCTTCCAAAGCAGAGCTTGAGCTAAGGGCTTGGGTACAGGTGATCCTGTATTCTTGAGCTAAGGGCTTGGGTACAGGTGATCCTGTATTTGGGAGGTTAACTCAGGAAGTGAGGGCATAAGGTAAAACAAGAGAGAGGAAAGCCATTAAGAGTATGTTAAGTCCCTTCAGTAGGCCTTGGGAACCTCTGAGAAAAGTATAGATTGCCCAAGACAAAAGACTGGCAGGGTGATCAGTCCAAAGCATTTATTAGGAGAATGTACTTAATGAGTGGGCTACAGCGTATCCTCACAACAGACAGTGAGAGAGAGTTGTTCTACCTGGGTATATCCAAAACAAGGGGGTCAGGGTATGGAGTTTACGAGGGTTCAAGGTATTTGGTTCAGGGCCAGGGCCAGTTTTTTTCAGTGTTTTGGGCAACAACCTGAATACCTTTTCAAGGCTCTGGCTTGGGCTCAAGCCTGCAGGGGAAATGCAACTGGCCAGGTCACAGGGCAATCAAGTTACTCTGTGTTTCTTTGTCAGGACACAGAAAAAAAGTGGGGAAGCTGGGGGACCCTACAAGGATCCTTGGCAGGAAAGCAGGGATTGTGTTCATTTGAGGGTTTCACTGTCAGTGAGAGTCTCAGCTTCCATGCAACTGTCCATCACGGCTGCAACTGAAATCAGAGCTGGGACACAGCGCACCAGAAGCTAAAGTCTTGATGCCATCAAAGGACATCCCTGCCCCATTCACATCTCTGTCACGTCCACTAATCGGCAAAAGGAGAAAAGTGAGAGAAGATGACCTAAGTGTGACTGCAGCAGGCAGCTCTGGAAAATGAAGCCAGAGCAGTGAGCCAGCCCCTCCTCCGACCAAGGAGGAAGGAAAGAGCAGGTAAGCAGGAAGGCCAGTGTCCCAGACAGGACCCTAATGATCCTGAATCCATGTATCAGGATCCATCCTCTCCTTACACCCTTCCTGGACACAGTCTCACCTCTCATTTTCCAAAGCCCTGCCATGCTGCCATCCCACTTCCCCACACTCTGCCCCGGGTTCCCTTTTCCTAAAGCTGCAGCTTATGGCTTCTCCAGTAGGTGGCAGCACACACAGAGCCACTCATAAACTGCAGCTTCTCAGAGCCTGAGAGCCAGAAACCGTCCCCAGAAATTCCCTCCATAGAAATAAAAAAACACCAGAAGTCACATTTCATCCTTTTACATGGTTCCCATCTACCCTCACAACACATGTCATCACCAAAGACACACATACAAGCTCCAATGGCTTTTGCCAGGCAATTCTTCCTCCAGGACCCCATCTGGCCCCTCCCTCATCCCTCCCCTTGGACTTTGCCCTTCTTACTGGCCAGGCAGGGGGGCCAGAGTCCAGGCTTGACTCATTCCCACCTTGTCCTGGGCTGAGATCCCAGGTTTGTAACAGAAAACACCACTAAAGCCCCAGCACAGGAGAGAACCACCCAGCCCAGAAGTTCCAGGGAAGGAACTCTCCGGTCCACCATGGAGTACCTCTCAGCTCTGAACCCCAGTGACTTACTCAGGTGACTGCTAACCCTCCGCTCTACCCTCCACCGCCCCTTCTTGACTTTTCTTCTCAACTACCAGGTCAGTATCTAATATAAGCTCGGAGTTTGGACGGAGGGTCTGGACCTCAGCTCCACCACCCCAGCGACCTTTCCGTGTCTGTGATCACAAGCGGACCATCCGGAAAGGCCTGACAGCTGCCACCCGCCAGGAGCTGCTAGCCAAAGTAAGTAGGCCAAGTTCCTCGGTTCCTATAGCACCTGCCCTTCTTGCTTCTTGCCATTGGGCAGGCATTGGAGACCCTACTGCTGAATGGAGTGCTAACCCTGGTGCTAGAGGAGGATGGAACTGCAGTGGACAGTGAGGACTTCTTCCAGCTGCTGGAGGATGACACGTGCCTGATGGTGTTGCAGTCTGGTCAGAGCTGGAGCCCTACAAGGGTAAGAGGCCTATACTGGGGCTGCTTCCAATGGGATCTACTGCACTGACAAGGGTGTCCTACAGAGTGGAGTGCTGTCATATGGCCTGGGACGGGAGAGGCCCAAGCACAGCAAGGACATCGCCCGATTCACCTTTGACGTGTACAAGCAAAACCCTCGAGACCTCTTTGGCAGCCTGAATGTCAAAGCCACATTCTACGGGCTCTACTCTATGAGTTGTGACTTTCAAGGACTTGGCCCAAAGAAAGTACTCAGGTCAGAAATCAACATGTCATACTGCCCCATCCTCATCTGATTTCCTCTTGTCTCTGCCATTCAGGGAGCTCCTTCGTTGGACCTCCACACTGCTGCAAGGCCTGGGCCATATGTTGCTGGGAATTTCCTCCACCCTTCGTCATGCAGTGGAGGGGGCTGAGCAGTGGCAGCAGAAGGGCCGCCTCCATTCCTACTAAGGGGCTCTGAGCTTCTGCCCCCAGAATCATTCCAACCGACCCACTGCAAAGACTATGACAGCATCAAATTTCAGGACCTGCAGACAGTACAGGCTAGATAACCCACCCAATTTCCCCACTGTCCTCTGATCCCCTCGTGACAGAACCTTTCAGCATAACGCCTCACATCCCAAGTCTATACCCTTACCTGAAGAATGCTGTTCTTTCCTAGCCACCTTTCTGGCCTCCCACTTGCCCTGAAAGGCCAAGATCAAGATGTCCCCCAGGCATCTTGATCCCAGCCTGACTGCTGCTACATCTAATCCCCTACCAATGCCTCCTGTCCCTAAACTCCCCAGCATACTGATGACAGCCCTCTCTGACTTTACCTTGAGATCTGTCTTCATACCCTTCCCCTCAAACTAACAAAAACATTTCCAATAAAAATATCAAATATTTACCACTAAGACTTCTGACTCCAATTTAAACCAGGAAAGGG